TTGGCTCACTGCAGTCTCAGGCTCCTGGGTTCAAGCAATCCCCTTGCCTCAGCCCCCTAAGTAGCTGGGACTACAGGCACGTGCCACCATGCCCTGCTAATTTTTGTATTTCTTTAAGAGATGGGGTTTTGCCATGTTACCCAGGCTGGTCTCGAACTCCTGAGCTCAAACCATCTGCCCATTTCAGCCTCCCAAACTGTTGGGATTACAGGCATGAGCCATCCTTCCAGGCCAGAATCTGCATCTCTAAAGAGCAGATTCTCCTGCCTCAGCCTCCTGCGTAGCTGGGACTACAGGTTCGTGCCACCATGCCCAGCTGATTTTTTGTATTTTTAGTAGAGAAGGGGTTTTACTGTGTTAGCCAGGATAGTCTTGATCTCCTGACCTCGTGATTCACCCTCCTTGGCCTCTTAAAGTGCTGGGATTACAAGTGTGAGCCATCGCGCCCGGCCGGTTTATTTTTTTAAAAATGGCTGGGCACAGTGACTTGTGGCTGTAGTTCTAGCTACTTGGGAGGCTGAGGCAGGAGGATTACTTAAGCCCAAGAGTTGGAGGCTGCAGTGAGCTATGATCGTGCCACCACACACTCCAGCCTGGGTGACAGATCAAGACCCTGTCTTAAAAAAAAAAAGTATGATTATTATCAGAGTCTCTAGGTGACAGTGAGAGGCAGCCTGGTGCAGGGGATAGGGCACAGTTGTAATCTGCTAGACTGGGTTCAAATCCTAAATCGGCCATTCAGAGCGTGAATACATTAGAACTGGCTTAAATTAGCATTTAAAATGTCAACAGGATTAAGTAAGTAGTTCCTTCTCACTTTTTCCACAGGAGGTGAGAAAGGTCTCAGCAAGGCCCTAGGAGGGAAGGGCGTGGGGATGAAAGGGATCCAGAGAGTCTGTGCATTGGCAGAGAAGATAGTGTAACTGGCACTGCGGCTGGAGGGCTGGTCCCACAGTGAGCTACAGCCCTGCCCGCTGGCCGTGGGAGAGGCTTAAAACAAACGCCGGAAGCAACTCCCAGCCCCATAAAGATCTGTGACCGGCAGCCCCAGACCTGCCTGCCTTCCTGACTTCTGTTCCAGAGCAAAGGTCATTCAGCCGCTTGAATCAGCCTTTTCCCCCCACCCGGTCCCCAACTTTGTTTACCCGATAAGGAAGGTCAGCATTCAAAGTCAAGAAGCGCCATTTATCTTCCCGTGCGCTCTACAAATAGTTCCGTGAGAAAGATGGCCGGGAACTCGATCCTGCTGGCTGCTGTCTCTATTCTCTCGGCCTGTCAGCAAAGTAAGAGGCATGGGAAGTTCGTGTGTGTGCGCATCTTTAACGCAACATTTCCCTTTACTTGCAGGTTATTTTGCTTTGCAAGTTGGAAAGGCAAGATTAAAATACAAAGTTACGCCCCCAGCAGTCACTGGGTCACCAGAGTTTGAGAGAGTATTTCGGGCACAGTAAGTAATGCTTCTTCCACCCTTCATGGATCAAAATAACCTATGTCTTTATTTTTTTCTGCAGACAAAACTGTGTGGAGTTTTATCCTATATTCATAATTACATTGTGGATGGCTGGGTGGTATTTCAACCAAGGTAATGTTAAAATACAGTCAACTGTGTTCTAAGCCTTTTCTTTTTTTTTCCCACCCCCCTATAGTTTTTGCTACTTGTCTGGGTCTGGTGTACATATATGGCCGTCACCTATACTTCTGGGGATATTCAGAAGCTGCTAAAAAACGGTAAGGAGAACCCAGTAATTTTGTATTTATGCTGTCACTTTTCTCCCTCATGTCCACTCTGCAGGATCACCGGTTTCCGACTGAGTCTGGGGATTTTGGCCTTGTTGACCCTCCTAGGTGCCCTGGGAATTGCAAACAGCTTTCTGGATGAATATCTGGACCTCAATATTGCCAAGAAACTGAGGCGGCAATTCTAACTTTTTCTCTTCCCTTTAATACTTGCAGAAGCTGTTCCCACCATGAAGGTAATATGGTATCATTTGTTAAATAAAAATAACCCTAACTAATTGAAAGGTCTAAATTCTTCAGGTTCTCTTGTGATCCTGGGAAATGCTAGACCGTGAGCATCTTGATGGAGGATGTGAACTGCCACTTCCTCACAGGCAGCAGGCAGGTGCTGAATAAGTGCTTGCTGAATGAATGAATGAATCACGCCAAGGGGCATGTTACCTGTTCCGCCAAAATCTGCTGCTGCTGCTGCTGCTGCTGCTGCCTTTGCTCCCGCAGGAACTGTTGCTTCTGCTGCTCTATCAACTGGGCCCGCTGATCAATGAGCATCTGCTTCATGATGGCTGCTTGGGGCTGGCTGCCCAGGAAGCCGGGGCCTGCGGGACTGGCTCCTGAGACCATGCCACCTGAGCCTGGGGGCACGGAGGACTGCATGGGGCCTGTGGTTCGGGGAAGTCCAACTGGATGCTGCTCCTGGGAAGACAAGAGAGAGGGAGATGCAGGGATTCCCCATAGAGACTCACTGCTGTTTGAAGGGAAGCCCCTGGAAAAAGGGAACGGGGCAGAAGTCCCAGCTTATGGACTGGAGGGTTTTTGAGTGGCACGCATTGCATTTCCATAAACGTAGCTTCAAACCCGACCTTACCTGAGTAGAATGAGAGAGGCCACAAGGGACAGTAAGAGAGCATGGCTCTGGGAAGTCCAAGGCCAAGTCCAGTCTGTTTCGGATGGGACTGACTATTGCATATAGACTGGATTTTCAACTAACATCCTGTGTTCCTCCAAGGAAAGGGAATAAGCCCTCAGGCTGAGCTCACCTAAAGTCTGGAACACGAGACACATCCTGACCTCACCTGTTAATCCTTATTTCTTACTGTCTACTTGGCCAAAATGGACGTCTTCTTTGCAAGTAGGAGGGACATTTGCAGAAAACTGCAGGAATTTGTTAATCAACAGATCTGATATTTGATGGAATTCTAACGAGTTGCAACATTTGAGAGCTTAGATATATGTCAGAAAGAAAAATCCTCCTGGCCAGAGTTGTTGATGGTGAGAACTGGGAATGTTTTACACCGATCAAAGCTATGTAATCTCCTAATATTTTTAAAAATAGAATTGAGTCGGCCGGGCGCGGTGTCTCACGCCTGTAATCCCAGTACTTTGGGAGGCCCAGTACTTTGGGTGGATCACGAGGTCAGTTCGAGACCAGCTTGGCCAAGATGGTGAAACCCTGTCTCTACTAAAAAAAAAAAAAAAAAAAAAAAAAAAAAAAAATTAGCCAGACATGGTGGTGGGCACCTGTAATCCCAGCTACTCGGGAAGCTAAGGCAGAGAATTGCTTGAACCCGGGAGGCGGAGGTTGCAGTGAGCCGAGGTCGCGCCACTGCTTTCCAGCCTGGGCGACAGAGTGAGACTCTTTCTCAAAAAAAAAGAATTGAGTCTTCTATGTCTGGGATAATTTAAACATGGGGTGTTGGATTGGGTCTCTTGATTCTATAATTATATGTCAGCCAGTCGAATGATGGCAACTTTTAAGGACTGGTCCTTAGGGAAGAGGAGGTCAAGTGGTAAAGACCTAATTCCACACAGCCCAGGTGACTACATGGAGAATGTGCTCAAAGGCGAAGTTTATGCTCTGAGCTGGACAGTGTAGACTATTAGGGGAAAACAGTGAATGGGAAGAAAAGGTGTGTGGCCCAGATTCAATTTCTAGACACTTCCTTTCCTATTTTTTCTACCAAGACTACCTAGCAGTGGCAAGTATGTTCTGAACATTCTGCAGAAATTCCTTCTACCTCACTGAAGTTTCAAGTAATTAATGTGAAATGGAGGAGTTGACACAGATTAAATGGGCACACATATAAGGACATTCACAGTCATTTTGTGAAGCACTATTATGAGACCTAAATAGCAAGAAGCAAATGTGAATAACTCTGTCATTTAAAAATTTTTAAATCCAAATTGGATTTTAACATTTTTCTTCTTTTTACTTTATTGCCTTTCCAATGCAGATACCGTTAAACATATTGGCAGTTTTTTCTCAAAGCAAATAGGTGAAGTTTCTCTCTGTCTCTCCTAGAGAGACCGTCCTGGATTTGATTCCCTATGGCTTGGGCTTGTGTTCCTCCCTTCCTTCTGTGGTGTGCTGTAGAACCATGCAGGCTTCCCTCTCCACTATGACTGACTTCAACTGCATCTTCAGTTGCTCTTCTTCCCTCCAAACAAAACAAAACAGCAAAGCAAACAAAAGCCAAACCAAACCAAAACGCTACTCCTCTTACCCTAGAAACAATCACCCAAGAAGCTCTGGTTTGTTCGTGCAGTAGCTTAGGTCACACAATCAATGAATGGAAGACACAGAACTAGCAGAACTAGAACGCTATTTTTTTTTTTTTTGTAACAGATAGCTTGTCTTTACTTTTTTAAAAAATGTAACTTAAAATTAAAAAAAAAATTTCCATAAGTTATCGGGGTACAGGTGGTATTTGGTTACATGAGTAAGCAGAACGCTGATTTTGATTCTCAATTCAGTATTCCTACTAGCTCAGGCCTCTCCCAGGCAGTGTCTTCATGGTGTTAAGTGTGCACCTAAGAACAGCCTGTAGACCTATATACTGTGTCTCTCATAAGTGTACTGCGTTCTATTTTTTATGTGTAAATGCTGTAGCTGAAATTAATAAAATGTTTTGCCTTTGTGTATTTTCTCTATAAATACACAAAGACAGCTAGGAAATATTTTTGATGTTAATAAAAAGATCTTACACTAAAAAATGCCAGGAACCTTTGTGCTACCAAAAAGTTTACTTCAGGACTAACCCTTGCAGGGGCCTAGATATTTCAGGGTCTTCCCTTTTCCCCCAAATATTTGCTACCTGTTTTCCAAGCCCTTCCTTCCAGTGAAATAAAGCTGTTTCTTGGCACCTTTAGGGACAAATGGCTGATTGGCTTTACACTTTAACAAATGAA